TCCTGAGTAGCTGGGACCACAGGCGCCCGCCACCACACCCAGCTAATTTTTGGATTTTTTTTTTTTTTTTTTTTAGTAGAGATGGGGTTTTACCATGTTGCCCAAGCTGGTCTTGAACTCCTGAGCTCAGGCAATCCACCCGCCTTGGCCACCCAAAGCGCTAGGATTACAGGCATGAGCCACCATGCCCAGTCCTACAAGATATCTTTTCTTTTTCTTTCTTTCTTTCTTTCTTTCTTTTTTTTTTTTTGAGACAGAGTCTCACTCTGTCACCCAGGCTGGACTGCAGTGGTGTGATCTCTTCTCACTGCAGCCTCCGCCTCCTGGGCTCAAGTGATTCTCCTGCCTCAGCCCCCTGAGTAGCTGGGACTACAGGCGCCTGCCAAAACACTTAGCTAATTTTTTGTATTTTTAGTAGAGACGGAATTTCACCATGTTCGCCAGGCTGGTCTCGAATTCCTGACCTCAAGTGATCCACCCGCCTCAGCCTCCCAAAGTGTTGGGATTCCAGGCATGAGCCACCGCACCCGGCCGAGATATCTTTTTCCTCCTCAATATCTATGTGCTCCTCCCTCAACCCTTGGGGGCTTCAGTGTAGGTGGTCAGATTCCCCACCATTTATGCCTATGATGAAAAGAGTGGAAATGGTAATAACTGGATGGTGTCACTAAACTACAAATACTTTCAGGTAGGCCTGTGCCTTTTTCAGCGGGCTGCAGTTCTCCTGCTTGGCTTGAGTCATTCGCATTTCCTGAGAGCTGGGTAGAGGGGGAGTTGTGGAGGAGCCCATTCTGAAACTGATCTGATATTGCAAACCCATACACGGAAAGGAAGAACTGCCCATACGTATTCGAGTCTTCCAATCTGACTCCGAGCCCGCATCCCCCTCAATCGTCTCTTTTCCCCACTCCCCAGATCACGGTGCTGCTTGGTCCCCCTCAGAGCCATAGAGAAGCAGGGGGTGTGGCCATGGAGGGGAAACCTCTGTCACCAGAGACTTTACTGTACTTCTCCTTTTGCTCTCAGATGCTGCCAGGGTCCCTGAAGAGGGAAGACACGCGGAAACAGGTAAAAATCATTTTGCTTTTATTTTGCATTCAGATGGCTCAAAGACAAACTCTCCCCTGCTCAGGCTTGCACCCAGACACGACACCATGCATCTCCTCGGCCCCTGGCTCCTGCTCCTGGGTAAGGACTGTGGCCTGGGCTAGTACTGGGGTCCTTAGTAATGCTTTCTGATCACTGTGGTGAGTTCTAGAATACTTGGCTTTCTCTGACTCAAGTAAATGGGTTTTTGAGCACCCTGAAACCCTCTACGCCTGGGAGGGGGCCTGCGTCTGGATCCCCTGCACCTACAGAGCCCTAGATGGTGACCTGGAAAGCTTCATCCTGTTCCACAATCCTGAGTATAACAAGAACACCTCGAAGTTTGATGGGACAAGACTCTATGAAAGCACAAAGGATGGGAAGGTTCCTTCTGAGCAGAAAAGGGTGCAATTCCTGGGAGACAAGAATAAGAACTGCACACTGAGTATCCACCCGGTGCACCTCAATGACAGTGGTCAGCTGGGGCTGAGGATGGAGTCCAAGACTGAGAAATGGATGGAACGAATACACCTCAATGTCTCTGGTAAGGCCTTCGGGGAGCGGGTCCTCTGCTCTCAGGCTCCTGCACGGGCTCTGTTCTTTTGCAGAAAGGCCTTTTCCACCTCATATCCAGCTCCCTCCAGAAATTCAAGAGTCCCAGGAAGTCACTCTGACCTGCTTGCTGAATTTCTCCTGCTATGGGTATCCGATCCAATTGCAGTGGCTCCTAGAGGGGGTTCCAATGAGGCAGGCTGCTGTCACCTCGACCTCCTTGACCATCAAGTCTGTCTTCACCCGGAGCGAGCTCAAGTTCTCCCCACAGTGGAGTCACCATGGGAAGATTGTGACCTGCCAGCTTCAGGATGCAGATGGGAAGTTCCTCTCCAATGACACGGTGCAGCTGAACGTGAAGCGTGAGTCTCCCCGGCATGCCTGTGGGAAGGGCCCCCCTCCCCGACTGCCCCTCTGCTCCTCCAGACACCCCGAAGTTGGAGATCAAGGTCACTCCCAGTGATGCCATAGTGAGGGAGGGGGACTCTGTGACCATGACCTGCGAGGTCAGCAGCAGCAACCCGGAGTACACGACGGTATCCTGGCTCAAGGATGGGACCTCGCTGAAGAAGCAGAATACATTCACGCTAAACCTGCGCGAAGTGACCAAGGACCAGAGTGGGAAGTACTGCTGTCAGGTCTCCAATGACGTGGGCCCGGGAAGGTCGGAAGAAGTGTTCCTGCAAGTGCAGTGTGAGCCCCTCGGAGCTGGGGACAGGCCAGGCACCCCTCCACTCGCCTCTGCCCCCTCTTCCAGATGCCCCGGAACCTTCCACGGTTCAGATCCTCCACTCACCGGCTGTGGAGGGAAGTCAAGTCGAGTTTCTTTGCATGTCACTGGCCAATCCTCTTCCAACAAATTACACGTGGTACCACAATGGGAAAGAAATGCAGGGAAGGACAGAGGAGAAAGTCCACATCCCAAAGATCCTCCCCTGGCACGCTGGGACTTATTCCTGTGTGGCAGAAAACATTCTTGGTACTGGACAGAGGGGCCCGGGAGCTGAGCTGGATGTCCAGTGTGAGTAGCCACGGAGCCTCTGGTTCTAGGGATTTCTTTACTCACCTCTCTGGTTTTCTTCCAGATCCTCCCAAGAAGGTGACCACAGTGATTCAAAACCCCATGCCGATTCGAGAAGGAGACACAGTGACCCTTTCCTGTAACTACAATTCCAGTAACCCCAGTGTTACCCGGTATGAATGGAAACCCCATGGCGCCTGGGAGGAGCCATCGCTTGGGGTGCTGAAGATCCAAAACGTTGGCTGGGACAACACAACCATCGCCTGCGCAGCTTGTAATAGTTGGTGCTCGTGGGCCTCCCCTGTCGCCCTGAATGTCCAGTGTGAGTCCCTGGGCTAGGCAGGGGGATCTGGGGGAGAGGTCAGCTTGGGACCCTTGCCCTCCAGATGCCCCCCGAGACGTGAGGGTCCGGAAAATCAAGCCCCTTTCCGAGATTCACTCTGGAAACTCGGTCAGCCTCCAATGTGACTTCTCAAGCAGCCACCCCAAAGAAGTCCAGTTCTTCTGGGAGAAAAATGGCAGGCTTCTGGGGAAAGAAAGCCAGCTGAATTTTGACTCCATCTCCCCAGAAGATGCTGGGAGTTACAGCTGCTGGGTGAACAACTCCATAGGACAGACAGCGTCCAAGGCCTGGACACTTGAAGTGCTGTGTGAGTGAGGGCCGGAGGCTGGGAGTGGAGCACTTCGCACCCCCTCCCCCTGCCCGCCATGCAGATGCACCCAGGAGGCTGCGTGTGTCCATGAGCCCGGGGGACCAAGTGATGGAGGGGAAGAGTGCAACCCTGACCTGTGAGAGCGACGCCAACCCTCCCGTCTCCCACTACACCTGGTTTGACTGGAATAACCAAAGCCTCCCCTACCACAGCCAGAAGCTGAGATTGGAGCCGGTGAAGGTCCAGCACTCGGGTGCCTACTGGTGCCAGGGGACCAACAGTGTGGGCAAGGGCCGTTCGCCTCTCAGCACCCTCACCGTCTACTGTAAGGCCTCTTCCTGCTCTTGTTCTTCTTGGAGTTGATTAAGGTCTCTCCTTTCTCCACCCAGATAGCCCGGAGACCATCGGCAGGCGAGTGGCTGTGGGACTCGGGTCCTGCCTCGCCATCCTCATCCTGGCAATCTGTGGGCTCAAGCTCCAGCGACGGTGAGCTCCTGCCATCCCCCACCACCTCCTCTCTGACCCTCACACATGTGCCTTTATTTCTCAGTTGGAAGAGGACACAGAGCCAGCAGGGGCTTCAGGAGAATTCCAGCGGCCAGAGCTTCTTTGTGAGGAATAAAAAGGTAGGATGGGGCTGGGCACGATGGCTCATGCCTGGTTAGCACTTCATCCTCGTCTCCCTCCCAGGTTAGAAGGGCCCCCCTCTCTGAAGGCCCCCACTCCCTGGGATGCTACAATCCAATGATGGAAGATGGCATTAGCTACACCACCCTGCGCTTTCCCGAGATGAACATACCACGAACTGGGTACTGAGGGTACCAGGAGGGTGACCCTGCACATGCGTGGTCGTCTATCTGCCCTGTCTCTCAGAGATGCAGAGTCCTCAGAGATGCAGAGACCTCCCCCGGACTGCGATGACACGGTCACTTATTCAGCATTGCACAAGCGCCAAGTGGTAAGGAGGGTCTCCCCAGGTCTCCCCAGAGGGGGCCAGGCTAACCACCATGCGGTTTTCTCAGGGCGACTATGAGAACGTCATTCCAGATTTTCCAGAAGATGAGGGGATTCATTACTCAGAGCTGATCCAGTTTGGGGTCGGGGAGCGGCCTCAGGCACAAGAAAATGTGGACTATGTGATCCTCAAACATTGACACTGGATGGGCTGCAGCAGAGGCACTGGGGGCAGCGGGGGCCAGGGAAGTCCCCGAGTTTCCCCAGACACCGCCACATGGCTTCCTCCTGCGCGCATGTGCGCACACACACACACACACGCACACACACACACACACACTCACTGCGGAGAACCTTGTGCCTGGCTCAGAGCCAGTCTTTTTGGTGAGGGTAACCCCAAACCTCCAAAACTCCTGCCCCTGTTCTCTTCCACTCTCCTTGCTACCCAGAAATCCATCTAAATACCTGCCCTGACATGCACACCTCCCCCTGCCCCCACCACGGCCACTGGCCATCTCCACCCCCAGCTGCTTGTGTCCCTCCTGGGATCTGCTCGTCATCATTTTTCCTTCCCTTCTCCATCTCTCTGGCCCTCTACCCCTGATCTGACATCCCCACTCACGAATATTATGCCCAGTTTCTGCCTCTGAGGGAAAGCCCAGAAAAGGACAGAAACGAAGTAGAAAGGGGCCCAGTCCTGGCCTGGCTTCTCCTTTGGAAGTGAGGCATTGCACGGGGAGACGTACGTATCAGCGGCCCCTTGACTCTGGGGACTCCGGGTTTGAGATGGACACACTGGTGTGGATTAACCTGCCAGGGAGACAGAGCTCACAATAAAAATGGCTCAGATGCCACTTCAAAGAACCAGTGAACTCTTTTCAGTCTGTGGAGTCAGA